TCCCAAAGTGCTGGGATTACAGGTGTGAGTCACCGCGCCTGGCCCACAAACTCTTTTGAAAACCATGTAGGGGGAACTAGTGTATGTCCATGCCATAAAATTGCCATTTCCTTGCCATAGTATCAGGATCCTCAAATGGTAGTCCATTTTGATTTTGTAATTCTCTGCTTTCTCCTCTCACCTCTTAAATACCTGAATAGATGTTGGAGGATTGCTCCATTCTTCACTCGGGAGCCTGGTCCCTTTGTCAGTTATAATAAGTGAATCAGGGAGTTTCTCTCTCTGGCTCTGCTCTGTGCATTGTAAAGCAGAGTTTCTCAAAATGTGGAATGAACCCCTGCGTTAGAGCACCTGCACTGAATCCCTGGGTATACTTCTCTTAAAACTGCAGGTTTTTGGTTATATAATGTTATACCAAGGGAATTTTTTAAAAGAGAATGTTTTAAAAAGGTATTTCAAGACAATAAGGAGCTACTTGTTTGTAAGAGTTCTACAGAAACCAAAAATTATGCGAATTCATACTTTTGGGAATCTTATCTTTTCCAAGGACTTTGTTAACTATTTCATCAACTCTAAGGCAGTTAAGAATAAACACAGTTAAACAGGTACTTCAGGCTGGATGTGGTGGCTCACGCCTGTAATCCCAGCACTTTGGGAGGCCGAATTGCTTGAGTCCAGGAGTTCGAGACCAGCCTGGGCAACATGGCAAGACCCCATCTCTACAAAGAATACGAAAAATTAGCCACGTGGTGGTGCATGCCAGTAGTCTCAGCTACTCAGGAGGCTAAGGTGGGAGGATCACTTGAGCCCAGGAGGTCGAGGCTGCAGTGAGCCGAGATCATGCCACTGCACTCCAGCCTGGGTGACAGTGAGGCCCTGTCTCAAAAAAAAAAAAAGAAAAGCAAAAAAATCCCAGAAATCTACGTACTTCAACTAAAATTCAAAAACTTTCTGCTTGTGCCCTACCTGCCTAGATGACCAACTTCATCTAGGTGATTTTTTTTTTTTTTTTTTTTTTTTTTTGCTCTCCAAAATTCTACTTGCATATGCTGCAAAAACCCAGGATGACTTTTGAGGAGAGAGAGAGAGTCTTTGAATAAAAGCACAACGTGTTAGATCTTTTATTTCTGTATCCCTCAGTTCTGAGCAAAATGCCCACACAGTAGGATCTCGGTAAATCTTCCTGTCTCTTGGAGTGGACTTCCTTTAGGATACAGCAAGTTCTGACCGTGACTTCCTAGGAAAGAGTCCTCCCCACTAAAAGAGTGGAATAGAGTCAGTGGTCATTTCAGTCACTAAATTCTCCTGCTGGTGATGCCAAAGGCAAGACTAGATCTGCTAGTGATGCTGATTTTAAGTGCATAGATACTTTTCTGTGTTTCCATAAAATGCCAGAAAATGAGCTGCTCAGCCAAACCCTGTGCCACAGTAAGGGGAACCTTGAAAGAAAGAGGCAAAAGGCAACATACACCAACTATGAGGAATAAGGAATACACCAACCTTGAAAGAAAGAAGTAAAAGACACATACACCAACTATGAGGAATAAGGCAAATGGCTCTTCGAAGAGGCTCAAGGCCATACCAGTCCTCTCAGTTCCAGAGGGGAGGGGCCCAGAGGAGTCATCTCCCAGCAGGGTGAGAACCAAAAGGTTGGTGAGGTACTGAGGCTACCCATGGAGGAATTTGGGAGGGAATAAACACCTACATCCACACAAGTCCTTTAGAAGATTTTTAGCAGCAAGAGTTGGCTACTAATAGGTCAGCCCTCTTACCTAAAATGACGCAGTTGCTTTCTATGAAAGCATGATTTTGATGCTCAGCACTCCACAGATACATACTATGTAAATGTTATCACCATGCACGAGTTCATACTGTTGCATAGAACTAGCTGGCAAGTGAGAAACAAAGTGCCAGTTTCTATGTAGGCAGTGTTTCCACAGTTACTTCAGCCCTTTCTACCCCAGTACAGCAGAATTCTGGGTAGTGTAAATAATTGATGAATTCAAGCATTGGTACATTATATAGGGGCCAGTTAGAGACCCATGTAGGTATTTTCTCTGTTATGGTTCTTCTAAAAAAGTTTTTATCTTGTTAATACTGGTTTTGACTTTTTTATTTTTTTATTATTATACTTTAAGTTCTAGTGTACATGTGCACAACGTGCATTTTTGTTACATATGTATACATGTGCCATGTTGGTGTGTGCCGCACCCATTAACTCGTCATTTACATTAGGTATATCTCCCATTACTATCCCTCCCCCCTCTCCCCACTCCACGACAGGCCCTGGTGTGTGATGTTCCCCTTCCTGTGGTTTTGACTTTTTTTTTTTTTTTTTTAAACATAGAATCAACAGTTCGATACAGGTAGAGGATTCATTAATGAGAATGCATCTTTCACTACTGTGCAATGAATATTTGATGGCATTTTTATTCCCCTGAAATGTTCAGGTGCTGTAAATACTTCTGAAAAAGCTTTTCAGGGAGTTCACATTACTTCTCAGAATAGGCTAATGTTTGTTTGTATCATACTTCTAAGATAGAATGGTGGTCTCCCCGTCCCCCATGTCATATGTCTCTCTCATAACCCCATGAAAAGGTGTAGAAGAGATTCTCCATGTGGAAAATTTCTGTGAGGTTTCAGAAGCCTATAACATTATTCCCATAATTGACTGATCTTTAACTTGCCATTCTTAAGTAAGAGGATTCAATTAAAAAAATTTTTGTTTTACTTCGCCAACATCAGTGGTCAAGTGTTTCTCTAATTTGTTTTGAACTGCGTGGCAGGAGTGGAATTTGAGCCCACACCTCCCTACAAAGACCAGAATCATTTCTTTTTTATAAAACTCTGAGAATAGTGATACTGCTTTGCCAAAAATGAAAAGACTTTCTATAAGCACATAGACAAACATGATGAGTGGGTATGAAATGCTTACCAGTAATGGTAGTCATAGGTTGTATAATCTTTCTGTGCTAAGAATTAGCAGTAGGTTGGCTAGTCATTGGCCTGGGATGGCTTGATGTGACCCAGCTTCCAGGTAGGAACCTAAATCAGATACCAAGAGACTTTTCTACCTCAGGAACCTAAACACAGAACAGAGCACCCTCCTCAAATCTATCAAGTCAGTTAATTGTTAAATTCATAATTCCACAGTTTGTAATCACTCTTATGGATGGTTAGGCAGTTAACTAGCCATATGGAAGTGATAGGGAATTCCAATCAAGGTAAAATTGAGCAGCAGAGTGAAAATGCAAAAGCTTTCTAGTTTTTATTCTATATGGGAAGATGAGTTCTGGAGCTGCGAAGAACACCTGGTTAATGAGTTCTTGAGACATGTCTAATAGCTTTTCCCTAAGGCTAGGGACATGAGAAATAATCATGAAATTTGAGAGAAAGGAGATTTAAGATAAGGTTGTCAAAAGGGATAAGTATTTTAAAGACACCTCAGCCTACTGGACTTTTGGTTGCATGCAAAATAGAGTATACAGCCTGGGAGTGCACAGCCAGCTATGAACTTCCTGATTCACAGTGAATGTTATTTTTTGCCTCTGCATGCACCTCCCTTGCTCTGACTTGCCCTGCTGTGCCGTGGCCTTCCACACCTTCTGCATGACTGGACTTTGCCTTCAGCGTCTTCACATGGCCTGTAGGGCACAGCCTCTTGCAAAGGAAGTGCTCAGAAGGTATATTTAGAAATGAATTTCCTAAACAGTTGAAAGTATCCTTCATAAACAAAAGGACTGATTATATTTTTTCCTCTCTTTTTTTGATGATTAAAAGCATTTTAAATACTATTTTTTTTGTCTTGATTGATTAAAGGAAATACTATGTATGGCAGAATATTGGCAGTGAGTAGAAATTCAAAGCAGGCTTAATATTGACTTTATGGAGAGATAGGGAAAGGCCAATTAAATAATGAAAGTAAAGGCTTACATAATATTGTATACTAATGTAATTAAATAAATGTGGAAAAATCCGTGTATTTAAATGGGGGGTCTGAATCTAACACCTCACCACTCACTTTCTAATAGAAGCTATTTTTGTAAGTGTGTGGGAGTCTGGCAATATCCTTTCAGATAGAAATCATTGTAGGTTTAAATCACTGATATAGCATGGATTAAGCAGATGAAAGCAATGAAGGAAGAGCCTGTTTAGATTCCAGAGAATAAAATTCATAGAACTGTGAGAGGTGGAGCTTGAAATACTGCCACAGTTTTGAAGTTGTTTTAGTGACATCATGTTTCTATGCATGATTCTTACATATGTATCAAAGTGTGGGAGTATTCATCTTCCAGAATTCTAGAATTCATGATTTTGTAATCTAGCCTATCAAGTGATTCACATACAAAGCCTTTCTTTTTTCCTGAACTGTTGAATTTGGATAAATTGTGAATTGTGTTTTTTTTTTAAACTAGTAAAGTGGTATCTTTTGGAATTGCTTCTTAATTGTCTATGGTAAGGCATAAGGCACGTTGCATGTTGCTTTTCAAAATATCTTGATATGATAAAGTGCAGTTCAGAACTGTAATAAAAGGGGCTATTTTTTAATATCCCAGAGAGTTTAATTATAAAATAATTTTGTAGTAACATGATCTTTGACCAAATTTCCGTCTAGCATTGTAGATCTTCATTTTGTATATTTTCTTTAGTTTTATGACAAGAATAATAATACTCATTCTCCTCCTCATATTTTCTTAGGACCTGAGTAAGTACTACAGCTTGATGCTCAGTCCTCACTTACTGTGGCTAATTCGAGAGACACTTGATACTGAAATGCAAGATCTGGTGTTACTCAGCACTGGTTTATGAGCACCAGGGGCTATGCTTTTTGCTATATACACATCACAGTCTGCCTTCATAGTACCCCTGCAGAGGAGGTGGTATTGTGCCTGTTGTACAGGGTAAGAAACAAAGGTTCAGAAAACTTCAGTAACTCTTTCAAGGCTTGAGGTCACACCACAAAGAACGTAGTTTATCCAGGATTTGAACTCAGCATTCTGTTACCCCACAGCCGTTGCTCTTTCTGTTGTGCAGCATTGATTCTCTTGTAACTTTGTCTATTTTCATAAATTAATTTGTCTCTAGGAACAGGCAGCTTTCTCTCTTCTAGATGTTATGACCTATTTTCTGTCTCATAACATGGCCAAGTACATAATTTGAGACTGTGTTTTTTATTGTTTGTCTTACGTTGTTTTTCAGCAAATAAACATTAACCAAAATCAGGTAGCCAAGATGCCAAATCATGTAGCAAACCTACACATAGGGGGAACAAAGAAAAACTGAACATGCTAAGTAAGCCATCTTTTCACCTAGCGTCTTAATTGTGAGGCATATATGTTGCATGTTGCTTGTGAAAGTATCTTAGTATCATAAGATGCAGTTCAGAATTGTAATCAAAGAAGGGGCTATTTTTTAGTCTTCCAGAGAGTTCAGTCTCCCCCCCCTTGGGCATGCACCCTGGGGCTTTGGGACCTCAGAGGTTCTTTTTATTAGCTTAATTGTTTAGCTCGTTAACTGTTCCCTTGTGCTTTCCTAGTAAGGGGCACTTCCCTACTAGAAGGGGATGAACTCCAGCTGGTATTGAGGTCATATGAGTGTAGTTTTGATTGAAAAAAAGAACAACATGGACACAAATATTGGCCATGACAGGTAGATATCAAATAGTTCTTTCATATATTTTAATTTTAATTTAATTTAATTTAATTTTTTTTTTTTTGAGACAGAGTCTCGCTCTTGTTGCCCAGGCTGGAGTGCAATGGCGCCATCTCGGCTCACCGCAACCTCTACCTCCTGTGTTCAAGCAATTCTCCAGCCTCAGCGTCCCGAGTAACTGGGATTATAGGCATCCGCCACCGTACCTGGTTAATTTTTGGATTTTTAGTAGAGACAGGGTTTCACCATGATGGCCAGGCTGGTCTTGAACTCCTGGCCTCAGGTGATCTGCCCACCTCGGCCTCCCAAAGCACTGGAATTACAGGCATGAGCCACCACCCAGCCGAATTTTTATTTTATTTTTCTGAGACAGAGTCTTACTCTGTCACTCAGGCTGGAGTACAGTGGCACAATCTAGGCAGAGGCAACCTCTGCCTCCCAGTTTCAAGCGATTCTCGTGACTCAGTCTCCTGAGTAGCTGGGATTACAGGTCAGTGCCACCACGCCCGGCTGATTTTTGTGTTTTTAGTAGAGACATGGTTTTACCATGTTGTCCAGGCTGGTCTTGAACTGACCTCAATTGATCCACTCGCCTCGCCTCCCAAAGTGCTGGGATTATAGGCGTGAGCCACTGTACCTGGCCCATTTTTTTTAAAAGTGAAAAACCAAACTAAAGTGTGATAATAGTTTTGAACATTTAGTGGAGTGTAAGAAAAGAGAACCCATTTGACTCAGGTTCACTGATAAAGGGTTCTATTTCCTTTTCTAGGAGTTGAGCATTGCTGTTGGTTTTGTGGGAGGTAATATTTACACAATCATACTGCTGTGGATGTAGCTAAATAGTTTATTGGTTAATCCCCACACAAGACAGGAAAGATGTAATTATAACTACAGAGAGAAAACAATCATCAAGGTTTTAAAATCTAGCAATGCAAAGGGAGTGAAAGAGCAGACAGAAGCCTGAGGCTAGAAGGCAGGAAAAGAGGCAGGAGGGAGAGGGACCTTGGTACTCATTTTCTTCTTTTACATGGTGGGATGTAGAGAAATACTGTGTAATACTGCTGAAACAGGAAACAGAGCTAACCAATTGAAGGACTAAAAATAGTATAATCAAGAAAACTAGAGACAAAATAGAGGTGAAGTAAGTGTGAATGAGTTAGATACGGGGGAGGCGGTAAGTCAGTAGATTCTGTCTGAAGTTGACACATCAGGGATAGAAGCCTGTCATTTCGTTAAGCTGATCACCATAGAAGGACTGTAAAAGCAATAATGGAAGGGAGTGGAAATGGGGAGTATGGGCCCAGAGACACTTACTTTCCACTTTTTACCATGCTTCTGTTTAGGAAAAGTTACCTGCACATGTATTACTTTTCATATAATTTAAGAAAAAGGAAGAATTTCAGCAAATTGTAGATGTACAGTGTCAGGAATAATTTTCCACGCATACTATGACATTACTGTTATTACTAGGGTACCAGGGACTGCTGTTGCCACTGGTGGAGGGTTCTGGTTTCCAAAGAATCAGGACAAGGGGGTTAAGTTGGGGCAAGGTGACAGATAACTACACCCATGATCCCATTCAGGTATTCAACTGGTTTCATGGTTGGATCCTGATCAAAATATGGCAGAAGTATTTAGATAGAAGAAACATAAAGGAAAGAACCCCACTAGCCTTCTTCAGACTTGCAAAGTGAAAATGTTCCTCCTATAAGGGGCTGCTGGGGAAGCCCAGCACCCTGGCTAATGCTCCAGGGTTGCAGAACCCCGCTTCTTGTTCTGGGATGCCATGGCCATTCTGGAGAGTGCATGTCTGCGTTGCCTTTGTTTTCTCTAGTCTGAGGAGTGGCTGAGCTTCAGGGCACTGACTTCCTCCCAGGAACTTCCTGAAAGGGGAAATTTCGACTTTGCTGTATGAACACTCTGAATGCCTGTGGGTTGAACAATGGTAGCTGCTGTTGTTTTTTTTTCAAGAGGGAGCTCAATTTTGTTTTGACCTTGGGAAGTGTGGATAGTTGTGTTCATGGCGCCTCCATGTGGGCGGTCAAGGAAGAAAGTCTTGGGGTAGGAGCCCTTGGAGAATGAGGACTTGATTTTGCCATTTTTGCTTTTGGCCTTAATCTGTGTTGTTGTGGAGACAGTAGTACTGAGATGGGGTTAGGGTGGGGAATGGAGTGTGGAGAAGGGCCAGGGAAGGAGCTAACTAGAGGGTTAGTGCCAATAGCTGAAGGAAGCGCTCTGCCTTAGGAGGCTTTATAAATAGTTGCCTTTATCCAGTGTGTCTCATTTTGCCTCTCTCAGGCCTAATTTCTAAATAATCCCATTTTTCAAGATAAAGGAGATAAAAAGGGGTACTCTGAGATTCTCCCAGCAGGTGTGAAATCCTGCCTAATAATTGTAGCTGCAGATTTCTCTATCAGGAATTGATTTGCTGTTAATATAGTCTAGTGCTTGATGCTTGCAAAGTCATATGCCTTTGGGATTCAGGCAGGTGGTTTTAAATGAGTGACACTGGGTGGGACCTCTGGCCAACTAAAACCTTATGGCTCATTGAAGCTGTTGTTCAGCTTTGAATGTTGCCATGTATGGAGAGCAGGTTTTTAGGCTTGCCAGAGCTTCCAGTTTTTCCAGGTAAATAAAATATCTGCTTTTTATGTGAAATCTCTTGGATTTTAAATGTTGCCAACTAATCGAAAAGCTTAAAACTATTGTCTAGAATTAAAAAACAAGCCTGGGCCGGGCGTGTTGGCTCACGCCTGTAATCCCAGCACTTTGGGAGGCTGAGGTGGGTGGATCACGAGGTCAGGAGTTTGAGACCAGCCTGACCAATATGGTGAAACCCCATCTCTGCTAAAAATGCAAAAATTAGCCAGCGTGGCAGCGCGTGCCTGTAATCCCAGCTACTTGGGAGGCTGAGGCAGGAGAATCACCTGAACCTGGGAGGCGGAGGTTGCACTGAGTTGAGATCGTGCCATTGCACTCCAGCCTGGGCAACAGAGCGAGACTCTGTCTCAAAAAAAACAAAAACAAAAACAAAAAAAAACCAAAAACCAAAAAACAAAAACCAAGCCTGTTGAGTGGATAGTTTTTGGCTGCCAATTTTTACCACTGGTTAGGACTCTTAACACCTGACCCCAGTTGTTCTTCAGCCTTGATTGTTGAAAATGAGCTGAACATTTACTGGGCACTTTACTTTGTGTTCTACCTTTTTCTAAAAGCATTTAAAGATGCTTTTGTTAAATATAAACTAATATAAATTAGAAGCAGGTGGAAGACAAAAAGTTAAAACAACTGCAGGATAGTAAATGGAATCAGAATGAAATGATACACATAATGTCAGTGAACCTCAAACTGGGCATGGAGCTTGCTAGCAACTGGCATAACATAGAAGCCTTATCAGTTATACCACTTGTAGTATCTTTAAAACAAACTGTTTAACAGTGACATGGCTCTTCCCGATGCCAGGATCAGAAGGACAGCTCTCAGAAGGGTCTTCAAAAGAACACACTGAATCCTATGACTCTCATTGCAGTGAGAGCTTTATAGGATTGTTCTTCCTGTTGCTCTCCATTAAAAGGCCGATAACGGGGCTGAGCGCAGTGGCTCACGCCTGTAATCCCAGCACTTTGGGAGGCTGAGGCGGGTGGATCATGAGGTCAAGAGATCAACCATCCTGGCCAACATGGTGAAACCCCGTCTCTACTAAAAATACAGAAATTAGCTGGGCATGGTGGTGTGCGCGTGTAATCCCAACTACTCGGGAAGCTGAGGCAGAAGAATTGCTTGAACCTGGGAGGAGGAGGTTGCAGTGAACCGAGATCGCGCCACTGCCCTCCAGCCTGCTGAGAGAGCGAGACCTTGTCTCAAAAAAAAAAAAAAAAAAAAAAGGGGGGGCTGATAACAGTAAAAGTGTAGTTTGGGAAATGAGATACTAGCAATGGGACCTTGGGTAAGTTGCCCTATTTTTCTAAACCTGTTTCCTTATCTGTATAATGAAGATAATTATATTAATACAAAGCAACCACTCTCAAAGGACCATTGTGAGGCTTAGCTGGTACAGTTTGAATAAAGCACTTATTGCAGTTCTTGGTACCCAGTAAGCATTCTGTAAAAGTTGGCTGTGGTGAGTTAGAGAATTGCTAGCAGTGAGAGCTTAGTTGTCAGAATGATTTAAATGTGACTGTCCAAGATTTATTTACGGCACTTAAATGTTTTCGTTTGCTGCAATACAATTTTTTATCCCACTTAATCCTGGGTCACCAAAAAAGTGTTGAGTTACTTATGTACAGAGGATTTTGCAAGGCTCTAGGGGATGGGCCCTGTAGGGAACTTGTATTTTGGCTAACTAGGTAAAGACACAATACAAGACAGGGAGCACCAAGGGCCATCTGAGCAAGGCTGAGTCGATCCATTGAGGGGTTGTCACAGTGGGCTGATACCAAACTAAGACTTCACAGTGATCCACTTTATTATTTGGCAGGTAGAATTTTATAGTTTGAATCATTCCAAACACTGTACAAGAATATTTCAAGCTATGCAACAAAGTAAAATGAGGATTTACCTGAGTATTTTGTATGAATCATTATAGGAGCAAGGTGAACAGCAGCAATCCGTCATGCTTTGCAGTTTGTATTAATTAAACCTTAGAACGTGGGGTAGTTAGGTTGAGCCATCCTTTGCATATTTTTTCATTACAGAGAGTCTTCTCAGCTGGCCTTGGGGCATGCAGAGAGGTGGAGATCTGTGTGAGCAGCTATAGCACTAGGCAGCCTTGCATCCTGGGTGTTGAAAGTGCAGGCCATTATCCTCCCCTCTGACCTCCAAGATGTTAGGTGGCCTTTCTGTGCCTCAGTTTTATCATCTGTAAATTGGGTATGATTGTACTAGTGCCTAGTACATAAGGAGTGCTGCAAAGATTACATGAGTGTCTTTAAAGTCCTTACAACAGTATCTCACACATAGTAAGCATGGCATGTGGTAGTTACTATCATTAGTCCCTCTTGGAGCAATGTATATTAAAATTTTAAAGACAGCTGTCTGGTCAGGATTGGACATGCAGCCTGTAGTTTCAGAACAGAATGCAGCTGACTGTGTACATGGGGATAACTTTATAATGCCCTGGACCTCATTAGCTCATGGCTGTGGAATGGATGGGGGCATCTGGAGGGTCCCTGTTTCAGACCCAGAAATTGAAAGCTCAGCCCCAGCCTCAGCTCCAGCTTACTTGCTCTGTTGATATATGGCGAGTTCTTCAGTGTCTTAAAGTTTCTTTGTGCCTACAAAACAGGCTTAACCTTTCATTCTTGGTGTGTGCTGAATTTTCATAAGAAATTCAGGAATATAATGGTTGGATGAATGAGTTATATTTTAAAGATTATTAAAAATTAAAGGAGATGCAAATATAACAGCTAAATATTATTGCTTTGACTTCTAGGTTTTTGTAAGAATCTAAGTATATAGTATTCACCATATGAGAAAATTAAGTTTTACCTTATTATATAATAACCCAGTAAGGACTTTAGTTAATTGTTCAATTTTTTAAAAAAAATTTCCTGGAAATCTCTAAGATTGAACATGAAGACCCAGAAAATGACTTCATTGCCCCCTACTTTGAGTCTCACTCTGTCGCCCAGGCTGGAGTGCAGTGGCACAATCTCAGCTCACTGCAGCCTGTGCCTCCCACATTCAAGCGATTCTCCTGCCTCAGGCTCCCAAGTGGCTAAAGATCATAGGCACACGCCACCATGCCCAGCTAATTTTTGTATTTTTAGTAGAGACAGGGTTTCATCATGTTGGCCAGGCAGGTCTTGAACTCCTGACTGCAAGTGATCTGCCTGCTTTGGCCTCCCAAAGTGCTGGGATTACAGGTGTGAGCCACTGCACCCGGCCATTGCTTCCTATTTCTATGTTTCCCTCAAAGAATTGACTTGAATCTCAGTGTGGTTGTGAACTCTTCCTAATGAATTTCTGCTCCTTCTGCTGACAGCATTTTCCATACACGTTAGACCTGCTTTTTTGGGAGAGTTGTTCTGAAGTGAGTGGTTCACAGAAATGAGGGCATACACCAGCTGCGTGTAAAAATATGCCCCTGCCCTTACTGCTGCACATGCAGGGACAAGGACTGGGGAGCCTTGCAGTAGAGCCAGGTAGCTCAGCCTACTTGTGTCTGAAGATGTGGGGCTGATGTCGTGAGTTCTGTTTAGGAGTAGTTCATTTCATGTTTTCCTTAAAGGATAATTTTTGGCCATTCCCACACATTTATTCTTCATATAAAATTTAGAATCATTTGTTAACCTCTAAAAAAACCCCATTGGTTTTGAATGTGATCACACTAAACATATAGATTGATTTTGGGAAAATTTATACTTAAAGTCCAGTAATGTGGTATGTCTTGTTTTTTTTTTTTTTTCCTTTCTTTTTTAAATGTCTTCTCCTTTTTACTTAAGTAAAGGAATTTTTTTTTTTTTTTTGAGATGGAGTCTTGCTGTTGTCACCCAGGCTGGAGTACAATGGTACGATCTCGGCTCACTGCAAACTCCACCACCCGGGTTCCAGCAATTCTCCTGCCTCAACCTCTTGAGTAGCTGAGATTACAGGTGCCCACCACCACGCCCGGCTAATTTTTGTATTTTTAGTAGAGATGGGGTTTCCCCATGTTGGCCAGGCTGGTCTCGAACTCCTCAGGTGATCGATCCACCCGCCTCGGCCTCCCAAAGTGCTGTGATTACAGGTGTGAGCTACCGTAACTGGCCAGTAAATGAAATCTTGTCCTTTTATTTATATGGGTCCTACGTTTCCTGTTAAATTTATTCCTAGTTATTTTATATTTTGTTTTTGATTGTTGTAGTGAATAGACTTCTTAAATTGTATCTTGTAACTAGTACTTACTTATTATGGAAAAGCTGTTGGGTTTTTCACATTTATTAGTGGGCTTATGAAGCCCATTTACTGAATTGCCTGAAAATGGAACCGATGTTACTTGCATTTGTTTTGTGAACAAAGGAAAAAAAAACAGTATGAGAAACTTATATTTTAATTTTATTCTCTGTTAGACTCTACAGTGCATCCTGGGTCCCTCTTTTTACTCACTGTTGTGTCCCTAGTACCTGCCTCAGGATTTGCCATGGTGCGTGCACGATTAATATTTGTAGAATATTTCTTAACTTTCTTAATTCTATAATAGTTTTTTCTCTTGGGTTTTTTAAAGAAAAGCAATTATATCATCCCCAAATACTAATGATTTTGTTTCTAGTATTTTTTTTTCATTTTAATTGTTATTATTTTGGCTAGAACTTTCCTTGTAATATTCAATGATAGTCACCCTGTTGCAGATGACACGATTGTACATTTAGAAAACCCCATCATCTCAGCCCAAAATCTCCTTAAGCTGATAAGCAACTTCACCAAAGTCTCAGGATACAAAATCAGTGTGCAAAAATCACAAGCATTCCTATACACCAATAACACACAAACAGAGAGTCAAGTCATGAGTGAACTCCCATTCACAATTGCTACTAAGAGAATAAATACCTAGGAATACAACATACAACTTACAAGGGATGTGAAGGACCTCTTCAAGGAGAACTACAAACCACTGCTCAGGAATAAGAGAGGACACAAACAAATGGAAAAACATTCCATGCCCTTGCCAGAACTTCCAATACTATATTGAATAGGAGTGGTGAGAGAGGGCATTCTTGTCTTATGCCGGTTTTCAAAGGTAATGCTTCCAGTTTTTGCCCATTCAGTATGATATTGGCGGTGTGTCTGTCATAAATAGCTCTTATTATTTTGAGATACGTTCCATTGATACCTAGTTTATTGAGAGTTTTTAGCATGAAATGCTGTTGAATTTTGTCGAAGGCCTTTTCTGCATCTATTGAGACGATCATGTGGTTTTTGTCGTTGGTTCTGTTCATGTGATGGATTACGTTTATTGATTTGCGTATGTTGAACCAGCCTTGCATCCCAGGGATGAAGCCATCTTAATTGTGGTAGATAAGCTTTTTGATGTGCTGCTGGATTTGGTTTGCCAGTATTTTATTGAGGATTTTTGCATCGATGTTCATCAGGGATATTGGCCTAAAATTCTCTTTTTTTGTTGTGTCTCTGCTAGGCTTTGGTGTCAGGATGATGCTGGCCTCATAAAATGAGTTCGGGTGGATTCCCTCTTTTTCTGTTGATTGAAATAGTTTCGGAAGGAATGGTATCAGCTCCTCTTTGTACCTCTGGTAGAATTCGGCTGTGAATCCGTCTGGTCCTAGACTTCTTTTTGGTTGGTATGCTATTAATTATTGCCTCAATTTCAGAACCTGTTATTGGTCTATTCAGGGATTCAACTTCTTCCTGGTTTAGTCTTGGGAGGGTGTGTGTATCCAGGAATTTATCCATTTCTTTTAGACTTTCTAGTTTATTTGTGTAGAGGGGTTTATGGTATTCTCTGATGGTGGTTTGTATTTCTGTGGGATCGGTGGTGATATCCCCTTTATCATTTTTTGTTGCATCGATTTGGTTCTTCTCTCTTTTCTTCTTTATTAGGGGTCTATTTTGTTGATCTTTTCAAAAAACCAGCTCCTGGATTCATTGATTTTTTTTGAAAGGTTTTTTATGTCTGTATCTCCTTCAGTTCTGCTCTGATCTTAATTATTTCTTGTCTTCTGCTAGCTTTTGAATTTGTTTTCTCTTGAGTCTATGGTTCTTTTAATTGTGATGTTACGGTGTTGATTTTAGATCTTTCCTGCTTTCTCTTGTGGGCATTTAGTGCTATAAATTTCCCTCTACACACTGCATTAAATGTGTCCCAGAGATTCTGGTACGCTGTGTCTTTGTTCTCATTGGTTTCAAAGAACATCTTTATTTCTCCCTTCAAATCTTAGTCTATGTTTTTAAAGTTAATGTTTTAAGGATGAATAGGCAGAATGGGAAGAGGACTGCCCCTGCCTTCAACCCCAGATTTTGATTATAGCCCACCATACTGCCTTTGAAAAGCCATAGGTGCCTCTCTTCCTGATGTGTGTGTGCAGTTGGGCCGTTGGTAACTTTTTGATAACACTGAATCAAGTTGGGAAGAAAACTTGTGTCCAGGGCAGATGTGATGCAGGTTTGCAATGTGGAACTGAGCAGGAGCACGGGGCAGAGTAGAGAGGAGGAGTTTGTGACTCAGTCAGTTTTTTTTGTTTGTTTGTTTGTTTTTTTTTTTTTGTGGAGATGGAGTCTTGCTCTGTTGCCTAGGCTGGAGTGGAGTGGCATAAATCTGGGCTCACTGCAACCTCCATCTCCCGGGTTCAAGCGATTCTTCTGTCTCAGCCTCCCAAGTAGCTGGGATTACAGGCGTGCACCACTGCACCTGGCTAATTTTTGTGTTTTTGGTAGAGACAGCGTTTCACCATGTTGACGAGGCTGGTATCAAACTCCTGACCTCAGGTGATCTGCCCGCCTCTGCCTCCCAGAGTGCTGGGATTACAGGCATAAGCCATCACTTTCGTAACAAGGTTCAGATCTTTGGCTCATGAAGTTGCTCATGAAGAATTTGGTGGTGAGTTAGAGAAATGGGTACTGGTCTCTGTGTCTACGGAATGCATGCCTGAAATTAAGACAACACTTTGCTCCTTTTGCCTTACATTTAGTAGGCATGCATTACATGCCTGATGGATATATGAATTTGATGCCTTCACATATTTAAAGAAAGAGCTGCCCCCAATTTCCTGGAAAATCCATAGTGTTGAACTGTTGATGTGGCTAGAAAGTAAGCTGGGTTGTTTTCCAGTGCTCTTCAAACTACTGAAGATTTTGCTGTGCGATATTTAAAACTGTTAGTGTATTAGTAAAATTCATAGTATGTACTTATATAAAACATACATTAGTATAATCTGTATTATATATAATGTAACCTCTCTTCCATCATCTACATTTTATGACTTTTTGTTTCTAAGTTGGCCTTAATTGTATTCTTCCATGTCAGGAAATGTTAAATTGGCTGTCGCATCAGGCTAATTGTATAGGGAGGCAAGATCTTGGGCAGTAAAGCTAATTCCTGAGTTTAAATTGGAAACTTTGATGATTGCATTAACTTTCAGTCCAGCAAAAATTCTTAAATTGATGCTTTAGGGCGCTGGATGGTAATTCGGGTGTGTTAGAAAATTACAGGGAATCACAGGAGTGTGAAATCATTAAGAAAACCACAGTTGTATTTACCACCTGCCAGGTGGAAAGGCCAGAGGGAGAATTGGGGTGTTGAATAAGACTGAATGGGCTGCTTGGCTGCATTATGAAGGAGTTACTGTATCTCCCTGGATTAGCAATAACAGACCTGGGGGTGCATGCAGACCAACGGCAAACCTCAAAGAGTAAATATGCTTTAATTTCTTCAGGGAGAAAGTGAAGTCCTACCATGATTGGTTGAAAATATTTTTATCTGGAGTAAGCTCTTGGCTCCGCCATCACACCTCACTAGGCAGAAGAGCACTGTCCATTAAGGTGCCCTCACCTGGGTGCATTTGCTGGTGGCATCACTTCCCCCAGACTCTCTGGGAGCAGAATCACCTTGCCACAGGAGGTGATTTCCCATAAAATCCCCATACTTAGGGGTTACTTAGCCAGTGAATTCTGGCTCTGGTATTCTCTCTGAGTTCCTCTTTAAGAGCCCCGGCATAATTGTGTCTCTGTTTTGGCAAACGGCACTGTCTTGCCTTTGGTTTGGTACACTTACGAAAATTAATTTGGAATGAAATGTAATTGAAGGCCATTTACATCTGATGGCCAGATCTATTAGAACAGAGCAGTGTTGTGGATTGGGAAATGGAAAGCATTTGAGATAGTGTCTGGGAAATACATTCAATACATAGAATGTCACTGCCTTGTCTAATAGCCTAATTTAAATTACTTTTTTGCTTTGCTATTGCATTAGGTTGTTCCAGATAAACTTTGTAGTTCAAGAGGAAGGAAACTGTATGGTAAATAAACACTTAGGCATCCTGATACATCTATTATCATTTGTATAAGAATTGGAAAACACTTAAAGGAAATCTTTAGTTTTTGATTCCTCTAATGAAAAAAGGAATATAATTCACCTTTTGAATTTATTGATTCATTTAGCCTGTAGGGATTTAATTTCATCTGAAGTGGTCCTGAAATATTTTATTCTAAGCAGACAACATCCATGGTATTTTTGTTTCTGCCTTTCTACCGTTTCAGTTCTTTATCTTTAAAAAAAAATTTGACATATAATTTACATAATATAAAATTCACCATTTTAAGTATACTCAGTGGTTTTTTTAAGTATACTTATCACTGAATTATAAAGTGATTATAATGTATACAATTCAGTGGATAGTATACTCGCAGAGTTGTGCAACCATTACCACCATCTAATTGCAGAATATTCCTATCATCCCAAAGGGAAACCTAAACATGTTTTTTTGTTGTTGTTTATTATTATTTTTTTTAGATGGAGTTTCATTCTTGTTGCCCAGGCTGGAGTGCAATGGTATGATCTCGGTTCACTGCAACCTCCGCCTCCCAAGTTCAAGCGATTCTCCTGCCTCAGCCTCCCAAGTAGCAGGGATTACAAGGCATGTGCCACCATGCCCGGCTCATTTTGTATTTTTAGTAGACATGAGGTTTCACCATGTTGACCAGGCTGGTTTCGAACTGCTGACCTCAGGTGATCCATCCGCCTCAGCCTCCCAAAGTGCTGGGATTACAGGAGAGAGCCACCGCGCCCAGCAGACCTGAACATTTTAACAGTCACTCCCCATTCTTCCTTCCCCCACCTCTGATAACCACTAATCTACCTAATATGCCTATAGATTTGCCTATTTTGGACTTTTCAAATAAATGGAATCATATGTGGCATTTTGTGGCTGGCTTCCTTGAGTCACCATGATATTTTTAAGGGTTATCCATGTTGTAGTATGTGTCAGTACTTGAATTCCTTTTGTTGGTCTTCGAGTGGCTAAGGAGGGGAAACTGAGCACAAGAAGAGGGCACTTTGAGCACAGAGAAAGCTGGACCCGAAATCTACCAACAAGAGCAGAACCTAAATATTGATGAAGAGGGGCTGATTCTAGGCACAGCAGGTGGTGGAAGCCTAATAGTTGTGCAGGTGATTTTATAATGTTAAAAGCACGGAGTGGCCACAGTTGGATCTGACCGAGGGAACTGAATCTTTTCCTCCATGTGAGAGCTGTTGTCAGCCCAACAGGGGTATACATGTACCTGGGACAGGGCAGCTTCCCATTCTGCAATAGTGGCATGATACCCTTTTCCTGAGATGCATTCAGGGTTAAAGAAGATAGTTCACCTACACGTTAGATTTCCCGTGAAGATAAAAAGTCCCAAGTTTTGAAAAGCAGAAGGAATTCTAAAAAGAACTGAAAAACAAAAGCCCATGGGGAGAGTGATGAAATGAGTTTCTGAGAAAGACTGTGAAGAGGGGTTCAAAGCGGCCGCTGACGGACTGCCCGAACCTAGGGCAATGAAAGACCTGGGGCAGGAATTGATGTTGACCGTGGCAGAGGCAGTGGACCTGGTGGGCAGCCCAGAGGAAAAGGCCTTTGGCTTGCTGAGAGAGCTCTTCCAGAACTGAGCAAGAGCATAGTTTGTTGAAGAATGGAGAGGTCCACAGTCCATCTCCTGTGCCAAGGATTAGTATTTCATTTCAAGAAGCGATTTGGTAGTCACAGAGTGAATATTATTATTTTTCCACAAATTCATTACCTCTTTCCCCTCATGAGTATCTTAGCATTGAATTTCCTGACTTTATGATGAATAAACTTTGTTTTAGTGTTTATTAATGCCCTATTTACTTTCCCCTGGGTGAAGTTTTGGCTAGTAATAAGATTTTGTGTCTCTGCTGTAGTGAGGCATTGCTGTAGAAAGCCAGGTCTAAGAAAAATGAATTTTGTTCCTTTGGGGAAGCATAATTACCTTAAAAAAGTTTAAAGTGTGGTTTTCAACTTAGTAAAATCCTATTATAAAGAAAAACGTACATAGCAAAAATTTTGCTTGTAGGTAATACGATCCTAGTAAAATAGAATTTACATTGTCTCTTATAGTTTGTTGTAATAACATTTTGTAATAACAGTTTTTTTGCGATGTAATTGATACTCAGTAAGCTGCACATATTTAATATGTAGAATTTGATGTTTTGTCACTTACATGTGTCTATGAAATCATCACCACCATGAAGATAACAAATATATTCATCAAACCTGAAGGTTGCCTGTGCCTCTTTTTTATCCTCCCTCCCACCTATCTCCCCCTCCAAACACTGATCTGATTCCTGTCACTGCAGACTTACTTGTATTTAGTTACGTTTTACACCTGAGGGAACATACAGTATGTCCACTTTTGCTTGCCTTTTTCCACTCAGTCATTTTTAGATTCATTTATGTTGTTGTGTGTCAATAGTTCGCTCCTTTTTGCTGAGACATATTTTGTTGTATGGATGTACTACATTTTCTTTATCCATTCATCTACTGATGGAGACTTGGATTGTTTCCAGTGTTTGGCTACGACAAATAAAGCTGCTGTGAACATTCATGCATAGGTTATTGATAGATACGTGCCTTTTTTTTTTTTTTTTGCTCGGAGTAAATCCAAGGACTGGAATGGCTGGAACACATTACCAGGGGTATGTTTTACTTTTTAAGAAACTGCCAAGCTGTTTTCCAAAGTGATTTTTAATATTGTGCAGTGTATGAGAGTTCCATATCCTTGCTAGCACTTGGTATAGTCAGTCTTTTAAAAAAATGTTGCCATTTTAAATGGGTGTGAAGTATCTAATTGTGGTTTTAATTTGCCTAATGACTAATGTTGTTGAGTAGTTTCTCATGTGCTTTGCCATCTGTATAACTTTTTCGATAAAGTGTGAAACCTTTTACTGATTTTTTTTCCTTTGGATTACTTGATTTCTTATTTTTTTTGTGTATTAATATTTTCTGGATACAAGTCTGTATGTATGCTTTGCAAGTATTTTCTCCTTGTCTGTGGTTTGTCTTTTTATTCTTTCAGTGTCTTTTGACAAGCAGTTTTTAATTTTGATGAAATTCAGTTTTGGTGTTAATTTGATGGATAGCTGAGTATGATGGGCTGGTGGTCGTAGTTAATTTTAATTGTATGGGAAGTTGAATGGTTTTTGAGGGTGAGGGGACAGGGTTGATTCGTGAGGATTCTGTGGGTGTGGGTGCTTTATATAATTATGGGTGTTGATTGGTGGTAGTTGCTGGTTGAACATTGTTGGTGTTTATGTTGTGATTGAAATTACTCAGGGTAACAGGTTAGATAATTCAGAGTAAAGTAAAAAAGGGTGGAATAAAAAAAGAGGAAATAAAATTTAATTAGGCCTTTTTGAGTAGTTACAGTAATGGAGGCTGTGATCTGGGTTTGTGAAATTGTTTTTGGTATAGACTTTTCTAGTCACATTAGGTCTAATAGAAGTGATACCAGGTTTTGGCTTGTGGATAGGCTTGAGTGAAGGGTTGTACAGTGAATTGTAATTGAGTAAAAGCCCAGTATATTAGAGAAGTTGAGTATTTGTAATGGGTATTTTATCTTAAGATTATTAGTTATAAAAATGAGTTCTGTATTTTTAAATACAGGTGTCTGGTACTACCTATTTACCTCTAAGTACAAGTCAGTGGTATTTCACACTTAATATGTTGTTTTCATTATTACTTAGTTTCTAATACTTTCTAATATCTATTTGATTTTTTTCTTATGTGTTACTTAGAAGTGGTTTTTCTTGTTGTTTTTGTTTTATTTTTAGTTTGCAGATATTTGGAGATTTTTCTAGGTATCTTTCTGTTACTGATCTCTAATTCCATTGTAGTCTGAGACCATATTTTATATGACTCTTCTAAAATTTATTGAGACTGGTTTTATAGCCCAGAATATAGTTTATCTTGATAAATGCTTCAGGTGCACTTGAAAATAATGTTTTTCGTTGTTGTTGGGAAAGCAGCCTATGTCAGTTTGGTTAAGTGGTTAACAGGGTTGTTAAAGTCCTCTATTATCTTTGATGTATTTCTCTCTACTTGGTTTATTGCTTTTCTCTCTACTTGATCTATTAAGTATTGAGAAAGGGGTATTAAAATCTCTGAGTATAATCGTAGACTTGTCCGTTTCTCTCTGCAGTTCCATCATTGTTTGCTTCTCATATTTTGAAGCTTTGTTATTGGATACATAAACATTTAGGATTGTTATGTCCTTTCGATAAGTTAACCGGTTTATCATTATGAAATGATTGTTTTTATTTCTGATAATATTATTTGCATTAAAATCTGTGTCTGTTATTAATATGAGATGACTTCAGAAATTTTGTGGAAAAATTGATTAAAAGATAAAAAGTATTAACTTCATTTCCCAACATAAGCCCCATCACGTTCGAGACACTTTTGTAAGCAATGATACTAGCCATGTAGTCCATTCCTAAAGAATTGAGGGTCCTGATGATTTAACCATGTCAAGGCAGTCTTTTTTACATTATTAACTGTAGAAAAATGGGTGCCTTTTAAATTTTTTTTTAAGATTAGAAAACAAAAATAAGTCAGAAGAAGCCAAATTAGGACCATAAGGTGGATGCCTAATAATTTTCTGTAAAAATTCTCACAGAATTGTCCTTTTTTTGATGAGAGGGAACGAGTAGGAACATTGTTGTGGTGAAGCTTTCCCAGGCATTTTTCTGTTAAAGTTTTGACTAACTTTCTCAAACCACTCTCATAATAAGCAGGTGTTGGTGTTCTTTGGCCCTTCAGAAAGTCAGTGAGCAAAATGCCTTCAGTGTCCCCAAAACCTTTTGTCATGACCTTTGCTCTTGACCCTTCTGCTGCATTTGCTTTGACTTCCACCTCTTCGTAGCCATTGCTTTGATTGTGCTTTTTTTTCAGGATCGTACTGGTAAGGCCATGTTTCATTTCTTGTTATAGTTCTTCAAAGAAATGCTTCAGGCTCTTGATCCTAGTTGTTTAAAATTTCCACGGAAAGCTCCACTCTTGACTGTAGCTGACCTGGGCACCCACTGAGTGAAAAGTTTGCTAAACTTTAATTTTTCAGTCAGAATTATGTAAGTTGAACCAATTGAGATTTCTGTGGTGTCGACTGTTTCTACTGTTAATTGTCAGTGCTTTTCAATTAGGGCAAGATTAATTTTTTCCTCACAAATTGATGTGGATGGTCTGCTGTTGTGGGCCTTATCTTCAGCATCATTTCATCCGTTCTTAAAATGAGCTATCCACTTATAAACTGCTGATTTCTTTGGGGCATTGTCCTCAAAGTGATTTCACCGTTCTTCCACGTGAGTTTCACTATAAATTTGGCATTTGTTCTTACTTCAATTTTAGCAGAATTCGTGTTGTTCTGATAGTGGCGTTTTTCAAACCAGTATCTTCTTATTCTTAGTGCCTCAAACTAGATCCTGTTCAGATATGTTATAACAAGTCTGTATTTTGGTACAAACATTTTTGAAATCCATGCATAGTTTTTTCATAATACACATTTTCCATGCACTGTTTTTTTTTTTTTTTTTTTTTTTGAGACTAAGTTTCACTATTGTTGCCCAGGCTGGAGTGCAATGGCGTGATCTTGGCTCACTGCAACCTCTGCCTCCCGGGTTCAAGCAATTCTCTTGCCTCAGCCTCCCGAGTAGCTGGGATTACAGGTGCCTGCCACCATACCCGGCTAACTTTTTGTATTTTTTATTAGACACGGGGTTTCACCATGTTGGCCAGGCTGGCTTCACACTCCTGACCTCAAGTGATCCGCCCGCCTCGGCCTCCCAAAGTTCTGGGATTACAGGTGTGAGTCTCTGTGCCTGGCCTTCCATGCACTTTTTGAAGACCTCTTGTATATATCCACCATAGTTTTCTTCTAATTAGTGTTAGCATGGTGTATCTTTTCCCCTTCTTTTATTTTTAAACCATTTTTATCTTCATATTGAAAGTGTTTTTTGTAAGCAGTAAATAGTTGTGTCTTTACATGTAAAGTGTCTTTCTCTCTCTGGCTGCTTTTAGGATTTTCTCTCTGTTACTGGTTTTCAGCAGGATGATTATGAACTGCCTCATGTAGTTTTCTTTATGTTTCTACTGCTTGATGTTTGTTGAGGGTCTTAGATCAATAGTGTTATAGTTTTCATTTAATTTGGAAGATTTTCAGATGCTGTTTCTTCAAATATTTTTCCTTTTATATTCCCACCTTTCTCTCTTCTTCTAGTACTCAAATTCCAAGTATATTAGATAACTCGATTTTGTTCCACACTGAGACTGCTCGTTTTTTTCTGTCTTTTTTTCCCTTTGTGCTTCATTTTTGATAATTTCTATTTTTGTGTCATCAGGTTCACATATGTTTTCTTTTCAGTCTCATCTGCTCTTATTTCTATCTGTTGTATTTTTCATTTTAGATACTGTATTTTTAATTGCCAGAAGTTCATTTGGGACTTTAAAAATACATTCCTTTCTCTTTTCTTCATGTTTATGTTTTCCTCTACATTCTTGAGGTGGTGGAACCTAACTAGTACTGCTTTTTAAAAAACATCCTTGTCTTCTGGGTCTAAATTTATTGAGCTTTCTTGGAGTTATGGGTCACCTTTTCCTGTTTCTTTATTTGCCTGATAGTTTTGGGTAAGATGCCAGACATTGTGAATCTTACATTGTTGATTGCTGGATATTTTGGATTCCTTTGAAAAGTGGTGGACTTTGTTCTGTCATGCAGCTGATTTACTTGGGATCACTTCAGTAATTTGTAGTCTTGCTTTTAGGCTTTGTTAGGGTAAGTTTAGAGCAGCCTCTCTTTCATAGTTACTTAAACTTCACTATTACGTTGATACCCTTATGAAAACTCACTGATTCCTTCTTTGTGGTGCAGTGAACCTGTGTGAACCTTGGGAATTGTTCAGACTATGTGTTCCCATGTTTCTTTCTCACCCCACTCACGTGTAGATCATTATTATTGAGCTTCAGGTTCAAGGGCACCCTTCTGCACATCTCAAGAGCTTTCTCTCTGTTCAGCTCTTTCCTTTCCAGCATTCTGTCATGCACATTCTAGGATTCTAAGCCTTTCTCGATTCTGATCTCTGTTTTTCAACCCAGTGAGAGCACTGGGTTCTTTTTGGGATCCTCCTTGCCATGTTGTTGTGTGGAAACTGAAGCCGTGTGGTTATGTGGAGGCAGTCCTAGGATTTACCTTATTTGTATCCCTGTGCTCCTTGTTGTCGTGTGTTAAAACAATTGTATATTTTATTTGACTTCCTGGGCTTTTCCCCCCATTTTATAAGTGAATGAGTATAAATTCAAAGTCTGGTAATATCCATTAGGTTCTAAAAGCATCTACTTTTGTTATTTTAATTTTAAATATAAAAGTGTTACCAGACATTACTTTTAAAGGAAAGAGTAAATGGCTAGAATTTGAACTGTTCTGTTTGTTGGAATCCAAACTATGTGTTTCAAATAATGAAATGTATTAAAGATATGTCATACAGGGAATGATCTCATATATCATTTATGAAATGGTTGCTTGTACAAAATGATTTCCAGGCCTCCTGTGCTCGTTAGTATTTCATTTTAAAGATAGCCATGAAAAATACAGGAAAGGATGTAAACTCTTAAGTTTCTTATTTTTCTGTTTATTCTAGTGTAGTGAATAGATCATTTTTTTTAGGTTAAAGTGATACTTTAGATTCTTTGTGGTTTTAATTTAGCTAGTTTTTCCCATCTTTTGTAAATGATATTTTGTATTGACTATATTTTCTTATTTTCTGTATTATTGATGATCCAGCATTTGGGGCTTTGCTAATCCTAAAGACTCCGCCCTCTCTGGGCTAGCTAATTCCTAGAGTTAACAAGTGACTCCCTGCGGCATGCCTTTCCTGTGCAAACCAATCAGTCCAGAGCACACAGCCACCAACCACCTCCTTTAGCTCTCAGAGATTGAGCCGGGATCTCTCTTCTGTAATATCACTCCAGGGCCAGGGGTAACAGGGCAACTAAGGGCAATCCCTACATACCACAGTCCACTGAAAATATTCAAATTAGCCAATTCTAATTCTGCCTACCTCGCTTTGCCTGTTTCTTTCTGAAAAAACTACAGTAAAGGACCTGACCCATGCCTTCTCCTCACTCCCTCTGCCTCCTGACCCATTCTGGTGTGATGACCAAACAATATCAGTCCTTTTGTCAATTTCTTACTTTCTGAGGTGGCTGGAAGAGAAGGAAATAAAGAGAGCAGAAAAAATGCAATACAAAAATAAAACACAATAAAAGAAAGATGAGCAGGATGATTCCAGTGAGCATAGAATTAAAGCAAGTAGAATTAAAGTTCCCTTACCCTTAATAACAAAACTAAAGCTATACCCATTCTCTTGGTTAAAGAGAATTATATGAATAAAAAAAAAAGAAATGGTGTTGAGTGAAGAGGCAAGGAATCCATTTATCATCCACTGTCATCCTTCTTTCAGAGGATAGAGGTGATATAGCAGGTCCAAATTAGCTTCCACAATTTAGGTTTTACAATCCAAGGGGCTGACGCATGGGTGGAACATGGAGGATTCCTAGAACCATGGTGCCACCTTTTTGGGGGGCCTGAATCTTGACATCCTTAGTTTCCAAAATTCTGCTGTAGAAAAACTGATTGGCATATAGATTTGTAGCAGTCGTTTGGAAAGGAGACTCTTCTGATTTTTTTTATACTTTGAGTATTGGTAAAATATTAAATATTGTGCAAGGTAGGAAGAGAAAAACTCAATGATTTTTAGCAATTATAGAGATAAAAATAATTGAAGGAATAAAACAGTGAGTGAACAAAATATACTGTGCTATAATGTTTTGATAAAAATATTCAAAACGGACTTGTTATTTCCCAAAAAACATACTTTCATGCAGATTGAAATTTGCAAATGATAGTTTAGAAAATTTATCTACAGAATTATTTCTATAAAATCCTGACTTGCAATGGCAGTCTGTTTTTATTTAAAGATTTATTTGTATTTTATGGATATTTAGAATATCACACATTTACTAATAAATTTCACATTATCTGTAAGTATGAAGGATGAACTAAAACATATAAAAATAAAAGTTATATATGAAAACAGATGATTGCAAACTAATGATTCTTTGGATTAAAATACACCAGAAGAAAAGAAAATATTTTATCATAGACTGAAAGTTGGGATATGTAAATGAAGCAAGAGACTTTGGAATGACAGGACAATGTGAGTAGAACAGAAAAACTTTACAAGGTAAATTAATTATTTTAGGGAGAAATGGGTTCTCTTTAATGCGTGAAGAATCACCTGGAAGCTTACTAAATATTGAACTCTGGGGCCCTCTCCTTGCGTGATTCTAATGGAGATGTTTATATACCACACCTTTCAAATGGACCACACCTTTGAAGAACAGTGATATTGAGGCTTATATGCACAATAAAATGCTCATTTCTTTCTTTATCTCCTTTTCAATGAATTGTCTTAGTACTAAGTATTATACTAATAACAGTTTGGGGTACCTCTGAGTTGGGAAAAGGGGAAAATCATGAAAGAATTGAGGAGTTTGCCAAGGGTTGCAAACTGCTAGTTTTGGGGTTGAAATCAGTCTGCAAATGTATTTTGTTTTGCATAGCTGGTGGTACTCCCCAACCCCCATTGCATTTGATTGGCCACAGTCGGTACTGCTCCCTGTTACCCTGTACTGCACCCATGGCTTCATGGATTTGCTTCACCTGCCTGTTTGTTAATGGCATTAAATTGTGGCTGACCATAGAGGACCTCAGTGACAGATATCTTGGCAAAGAAATGATGGCCCAGTTAAAATAATATATCACTAACCTTAGCAAATAATTTAACCTAAACTGGTTTCTTGAAAAATATTTGTCAGTTTTATGTATAACAATTCTTACATTCTGTCAATTTTCTAACTTTCAAAGGAAGTCCTAAATTTTCCCATTAGTGAATAGGACAGAGTAATTCACAATATTGCAGAATATGAAAGTCATTTATTGTTATTTTAGCAGCACATTTCATGGCTGGCAGCTGTAGATGTACTTTTCTACTTCCTTTTTTTTTTCTTTTCTGGTCAGTTGTTAAAACTAATCTTTATTCTGTTCGTGTTGCCAATAGGATACAATGGAGACACAGCCCATAACTGATCATGGAAAAAGTACATCTATATGTAGAGTTTTAAGTTCCAGTCCTTGAAGGGATTTTGAGAAATAATGAAAAATAGAAAGCAAAGCCAGCATTAACTGATAATTTACGCCATTCCAGACACCAAACTGAACACAGTATTTGTGTTTTAACCCTCCCAACAGATTTATCAGTTAATAGCTACTCTACTATTCCTGTAGATGAGGAAACTAATGCTCAGAAATGTTAAGTAATTTGTCCACATTGCCTTTATAAAGGCAAAATTTGTATTTTAAGAAACCTTTGTAAAGGTGACCATAGATGAATAATATAGTATTTGATCTTGTAAGAAAAATGCCTGCCGTTTAAAATGTGTCTCTTCTTTAAGTTGCCACACTATGTAAGTTGCCAGGAGATAGACATACCACATAAGCCACGTGGCCAGCAGAAATGATTAGTAGCGACAAGCACGTGCCTAAACATATCCTGCCCTCTCCCTTTCTGACTAGACTTGCCTCTGCACTTCCACAGTTCCCTCCCTCCAGCAGGTGCAGAATGGCCTGTTTCTCCTTCATCCTATGATGCTAGTGGCCTTCATCCTGTGATGTTAAATAAGATGGACTCGCTTTTGCCTGTAGCCTCCTCCTTCAGCTTGCAGATATATCTGACCTTTCTTTCACTCAAATTACTCATGAAATCCCATTGCCTCTGTGAATCTGACCTAGTTGGAAAAAACAAGCAAATTCCCCTTGCTTTTCTCCTGCTGTTGGAGCATTCACTTCTCATCAGTTGCTTTCCATGCAAAGGTGATTCTGCGCCTTCCTGTGTGTAGTGCAAAGTTACGTAATGAATGCCTCCAGGGATAGGGGCAAGCAAGAGCTGTAACTGATGTGGATATTATTATTAAGGGTTTTTTTGTTTGTTTTGTTTTTGTTTTTGTTTTTTTGTTTTTTTTTGAGACTGAGTCTTGCACTGTCGCCTGGGCTGGAGTGCAATGGCGGAATCTCAGCTCACTGCAACTTCCACCTCCCGTGTTCGTGCAATTCTCCTGTCTCAGCCTCCTGAGTAGCTGGGATTACAGGCACACACCACCACACCTGGCTAATTTTTTTATTTTTAGTAGAGAAGGGGTTTCACTATGTTGGCCAGACTGGTCTCGAATTTCTGACCTCGTGACCGCCTGCCTCGGCCTCCCCAAGTGCTAGGATGACAGGCGTGAGCCACCACACCCAGCCTATTATTAAGTTTTTACATTGCCAGCATTTATTTCTATCATTCTGTTCCGGGCTGTACTCTTAAACGAGGCTACTTTATTAGTTATCCTAAGTACTGCTTCAGAATATTCTTACATGGTCCCTTTGCTTGTCCATCAGGATCACCTAGACACATTACTATTTCAAACCCCAAATAAATGATGCTTCCTTGAATTTGGCTTTTTGTATCATTGAGGTGTTATAGAACTCTCTCACCTGCTGTCTTTAAGTAAAGAGACAGTGTGTCCCTGGAGCCCCGCAGTGCACAGGAAGGGCTCTCATTCAATGTTGAGTACATATTGCATATGCAGAGGAAATGGTCCCCTCCACCTCCATGCCCCTACAGTTAGTTTACTCAAGTTCTCTTCCTTTAGCTGAGTTGGGAGCAGTTATTTTCCCTCCTCCCCCTTCCTGGGGCTCTGTACTCACCATTGAAGAGAGGCTATATATTAGAATTTGGAATGCTGAGAAGAGACTCGATGACTGAGGCAGTGCTAATCCAAGAGGGTTGCAGTGCCCCAGGATTCATGTTCCTTCCCATAGGATATATGGCTTTGAAAGTGAGGGATCCTATACTAAAAGGGTAATATTAGTCTTCTGGATTTGGAAGCCATTTTCCTAGCTCTTCCTGCATTCCAAGGACATGAAAAAGGAAGCTGGGCATTTGTAGTGAATAACAGGATCACAACAGGGTCATAACAAGATAGCTAGGAATCTTAAATTTGTACAAGTAATCAAGAATTGTTTTTCTAGTAGTTCCCTTCAAATTCCCTCTCTTTAGGGCCTATACATTTCGGCTTCAATTTTGGGGTCTAATTAGTGTAAGATGAAATGATACTGGATTTCTATGTAAAATAGTAGTATTACCTAACTTTATAAGGTTCTAGGGAGGGTTACACTAATGAACATATATAAAACACTTTAGAATAAGTCCTGGTAAATAGAAAGTGCTCAGTACACATATTATTGCTATTACTATTTCATAACAAAAAAGACAATATTTCTTTTAAAAAACTTAATAAATCAAAAATGTTTCACATGTAGGGTTTTATTTATAATATATGTGCCCTATTCATAGACCCACTAAGATAGCCAAGAAATTGCCGTGGCAGGAATTGCCATCGGAAGAGAAACATCACCTCTTGGTCTTGAAATAAGTGATTCCTGTCATCAGTGTGTCAGACAGCTTTATGTGATAATGATTTTGGACAAACCTAATGCAGAAAGTCTGCTGAATATTTAGTCAGAGTTATACTAGAGAGCACTTGAAGTCCTGTAAATCTAAAGGTTTAGAGTTAATGTTCCTGTAAAGCTAAAGGTTTATAATAGCTATCAAAAGAGTTTAGATTAATTCATAAAATTAATCTACTAAGTGATTTCAAGTAGGCAAATTAAATACCTATTTTGATCTTTTCATATTTATACTAGTCAAATTTTAATGAATTGAGCTTTTTGAGAATTACTGAGCAAAATTCTTGGTTTACCAAATTTTGCATTAATAGATTTGTTTCGCATAGGAGTAGACACAAAGTATAGCGTTATGTACAAAAAGTGCTTAAATGCAGTTATATAACTTTCCTATTTTCTTTCATGATTTCACTAAGGAGTAAACATTCTTGGCTCGGCGCAGTGGCTCACGCCTGTAATCCCAGCACTTTGGGAGGCCGAGGCAGGTGGATCACAAGGTCAGGAGTTCAAAACCAGCCTGGCCAAGATGGTGAAATCCCGTCTCTCTTAAAAATACAAAAATTAGCTGGGCGCAGTGGCAGGCACCTGTAATCCCAGCTACTCAGGAGGCTGAGGCGGAAGAATTGCTTGAACCTGGGCGGCAGAGGTTGCAGTGAGCCAAGATCGTGCCACCGCACTCCAGCCTGGGCAACAGAGTGAGACTCCATCTCAAAAAAACAAGAAAAAGATTCTTGAAAGCCTCCCCACTCCCACTTATCTTGGAGCAACTGCTGTGGAGTTCGAACATTCTTAGCTTTGCCAGTGTAAACTGTGTCATACGTGTATCTTAAACTACTTCAGGCTTATGATCTGGCCAGTTACTATTCGGTGGTTATGCAGGAGAGGCCTGGTTTAACAGAAATCATGCGGTGGTCAAGAACAAATTTAATGAAAATTGAACATGTTACCCAGAGTGCTAATATGGAATTTTCTCTGGTGACTACTATTGCCTTCCTCAGAAGGTTTTTGTTATTGTGTTGGTGGTTAACACAGGAATGACTGGTGACGTTTTGTCAGCTTAATAGCGCCGTTGCAAGATTCAGGAGACCCTTTTGCCAGGCCATTAGCCAGCTCTGTGGGTGTAGTCTGATCTCTTAATAGCCCTGTGCCTTAGCTTATGTCTTTAATAAATGAGGAATTCAGGTAGAGGATCTTGAAGACCTTTTGCAGCTCTGGAATCTCAATTTTGTGTCATTAAACTCTAACATTCTTTGAAATATAGCATGCTTTGTTGAGTGCTGATCTGAATTAATTAGGATTTGATGTTAAACTGGCCAGGAAATTATGAGGCATGGAGGAGGTGACACAGTGGGTGTGCCCAACAGCGTGACTCTTTGTATCGTTCTCCTGTTTTATCAAGCATCAAGATGCTTCTGAAACACAAATCTAAAAATTGTAGTGCTCTCAGTTCTTCTCTTCCTTAAGCCGTACTATGGTGGTGCTGTGCCTAGGTTGACATCGTATTAGCACACCTTCTTTTGCTTTGACACTTACTATGTGAAAGGAAGATGACTTCTCCTTAACAGGAATTCTCTAACACCATTTGGCACATGGTTGAGCTGAACAAATTAGGAAGGAAAAATAGTCCAAAATATTCCAGACCGCATAGTCATCTAGTTACAGTGCCTCTTGCAGTGAAACTCAGCTGAATGCTGTGTACGTGATGGCATTACTTACTTCCCAGTATCAAATGTGTGCAAAGGGTGAAATTGGACTTTTCAGGATCACATGATAAACAGATGATAAGGAAATGAAACAGTTTTCATGTTAGAGTTTCAAAGACATCTTAAACCTTTTTCTGGAAGAAAATATGTTTTTATGCCACTTGGTAAAGTGGGATACAAAATATTTGTGACTTGATTTTTTAATTTGATAGGAATAGATAATTAAATATTTGGTCAATGAAGGAAGATAACAGTGTTGGGGATGATAAATTTTAGGGGCCAAATTGTCTGTGCTGGCAGCAGGCAGAAGGCTGGGTCAGTCACCTGTGCAGAGTTCTTTGTAACTGTTACTTGGTTCTCATTGCCAGCAGCTGTATTTGATTTACTTCCTTAGTTTTGATAGCCACAACATTTATGATCTGTTCAAACACTGGCAGATTAAATACCATAAGAGGATTACTTAACACAGCAGTCACAGATGAAGTATCTGTTCATATTTTGTTTTTGTGTTAAGAAAGAAGGCCTGCCACTAGGTTTGGGTGTGCAGGGATTCACTGCCTGGTAGTGCCTTTTGGGAGACCTTCGCCGGGCCCTTGAAGCCATTTCTAATTCCGGCTCATCCCCTTCATATGTGTATACTGCAAGGCTTGCCTTCATTAGATTTTGTTCTGGGAAAGGTCCAAGGGGAAAACACACCTCTCCTCCATGTAATTTTGTAATCCAGTTTACACCAACTTTTGGATACTGTCTTAAAGACACTGAATGATTTTCAAAGCATACAAATCATTTTCTTTGTATCATAAACATGAAAATAACATAAACACCCAGAGATGATTTTGTTGAGAGACATGAACTAATTAGGGGTTCTTGCACTTAAATGCACTTTCAGATCATCTCAAGAACTTGTGTAAATAGACCTGGTCCTACATTTCCTGGGATGGGCTATGCTGAGGGCACCTTTCAGATAGGCTGGGTGTAACTCCCAGACCAGCAGCAGCAGCTTAGGAGCACTTGGCCTTACCTAACCTCTTGGGACCTCTGTTTCTCCACGTCCAAATTGTTAGCAACGATTTCCAGCTAGTAGGCTTCACAGAGCTGCTGTACTTGGAACTGAACACAACATGATACTTTATTGGAGTGTATTATTTTATCAATAATGTAGCTTGAAAACAAGTTTTCTGTGTTTATTCAAACCTCTGTGTAGTGAATTAACAACAACAATTGCTGATGTTTATAGGATTCTCAAAAACATACTTAATATTTCCCTGCTTTCTTTTTTGGAAGTGTTTTTCATGTTTTCCCAGTTTCATTCTTGTCTTGGTATGAGTCACTAGCATGAAACCTGATATTTTGTTTTATTATTTATTAATGGGCTTCTTAGACATTTACCAATGAATAATTAAGCAATACAAGGAGTGAAACAGATGTTGGGTTTAGTAGTCAACTGACACTTTCTGATTTAGCATGGTAAACTGAATTTGGAAGATGCTAGATAAATGCCTAATGGCTATTTTGCATTGAAATTTAATAAATAAGGAGTAACTTGATGAAAGCTAAAACTTAACTTTTTTCTGCAATTCTTAATTTTTCTTCATTTCTTAACTGTTCTAAGGCAATCATTTGAAAACAAAATGTAATAAACTTAAGAATAAAGTTTGGAATAACAGCACAGTTGGATACTGCTAACATACTTATTTACTTTTTTATTATTTGTGTCATCAATATTTTTGTTATAGAATGACTAAAAGTTGGAAGATAGAAGTGACAACTTCTTATAAAACAAGTATTCTTTGTACTGTTTTAATATTATGGATTCAACATACGCAAGGAAAAATTTTGAAGGTAAAATTAAAAAGATTTCTTCTCTGTTTTGTAGAACTGTTGGGTCATATTCCACTCCAGTGTAACTTTAGAACAACAACAACAGCAACAATGTTATTTTAAATATAAAAACTGAGTATATTTCCTGCTTCAAATCAACCCACCTTTGGGCATATTTTCTCACTTTGTTAAGTGGGTTAGAGAAATAGAAAATACAGATACTACCCAAACCTCAATTTCAGGCTTCCCAGGAAATGTTTTTTAAGAACAGGGAATTGAATATGAGTTTTGTCTTTTTGCCCACTCATGATTATCCTGCTGGTCATCAGAATGCCTTTCGGCTGAAGCTAGACGGAATGAGGGTAAGGAGCAGACATTCCCTGTAATTGAAGGCCTGAGATTCATGGGAATGGATGCTGTGTTCCATGTCCTAGGTCTGTGGACCTGCTTTGCGTCACATGCACTGATCCTAGGGACAGAGTGAATATTGAACAAGCTTATTTAGGAAAATTTGAAATGTGAGCTTTGAGATCATTCACATCTCTTGGATCTGATAACTCATCGAGATGACCCCCTTCACCACCTTCCCACAAATGGAACAGAGAGAATCGTAAGGTTGGGTGGTAGAAAGGCCTTGGAGCTCATCTATGCAGCCTCTCCTCCTTAAAGTAACCCCTTCTGTGGTGTTCAGGTTGAGGGACCTATTCCAACCATGGACTGAGAACAAATCAGACTTTACAAAAAGAGGTTGACCATTTATATGATTACATTTTTAGGTACACAGCTAAGTAAATAAACTATAAAGTTGACTAATTTGTCTTGTAAAAACAAACCAAATAAGTAAATAAACTATAAAGCTTGACTGATTTTCACAAATACCTGTGGCATTTGTGAAAGATGAGTCCAAACATATCTTTAGCAATAACTGATTTATTAAAATAAGTGAATGGGCTGGATGAAGTGGCTCACACCTGTAATCCCAGCACTTTGGGAGGCCAAGGCGGGCAGATCACTTGAGGCCAGGAGTTCAAGACCAGCCTGGCCAACATGGAGAAACCCCGTCTCTACTAAAAATAGAAAAATTAGCCGGGCATGGTGGCGTGAGCCTGTAATTCCAGCTACTAGGGAGGCTGAGGCAGGAGAATCGCTTGAACCCAGGAGGTGGAGGTTGCAGTGAGCTGAGATTATGCCACTGCACTCCAGCCTAGGTGACAGAGTGAGATTCTGCCTCAAAAAAAAAAAAAAAAAAAAAAAGAACACTTGACTGCGTTCAGTATTCATATTTTATAAATGTGCCCTAAACAAAGTATACTGGGGTGAAGATACAGGATATACATCTTGGCCTCATAGTGTTTTTAATCTTATCTAAAGAATGTAGCTTTTTTTAAATTAAAAAGTTATTTTATAACCTTTTTAAATATAGATGTTTTCAATGACAATATAGTATTTTTAGCAGCTCCGCAGTATTATGTTTTATAGATGTCTCTTATTTATTACATCAGGGCCCTATTGATTGATTGATTTATGTGTTTCTGCTTTCTACCTATTATTTTCTACCCTGTTTTATTCCCCCAGCCATGAGAACATTGTAGTGATTATCCTTGTACCTGTGTTTTTAATACTAACTGGTTTCTTTCATAAAAAGTGTTTAGTGAAAAACAAATGCTGTGCGTGCTCATTAAAATTTCAGATGGCACAGAAATAAATGAAATGAGAAGTGAAGCTTCCTTCTCCTTCCCCATTTCCTCCCTAGAGATAACTACCTGTAAACATTTGCTTGTTTATCAGTACAGATGTTTTTGTTTTTCATACATGAGAAAGCAGATATTGGAACTTTAGTAGATGGGCAATAGGTTGCAGAAACGAGCATGGGAAGGTAGCTGTATTCTGAATGGGGAAGGCTTGTGGGAGCAAACGGCTGCTGGTGTGTGTGTTCAAGGATGGGACAAAAATGTGTTGTAACCTGTTTTCCTGCATCAGGTAGTGACAGCCATGTAGCGTGGAGGCACAGAAGCAAATCAGGGAAGAATCAGCACTAAGAAGTGAGCAAGCTTAATAACATACTGCAGCTAGAAAATGAGTTACTTCCCCCAAATGGGAGATTCCCTTTGTAAGGAATTGAGAATTTCATGATGAGTTTAGAGCTGACCAGCACATGAATATGAGCTTAATGGAATCATTTCTAATTGCCTCCAGAGAAGCAAAGTTTCAGGAAGGGAACCCGGTAAGAACATTATAGTATGTAGTTTAACCCAGATATGATAAGTTTTTTGATAAGAGAAGAGTCAGGGTAAATAGGAAGGTTCATCTGTGAGAAATAAAGTACAGGAAGAGGGAATGGAGCTGGAGGAGGGGGGATTATGTGAGGGTTGTTTTACACCAGATGGAGCAAGACTTGGCTGCATGGATCGGGAATCTTTTTTGAGGATAGCTTCTTCCAAGGATTCAAGACAAAAACCAGATTGCAGGAAATTCAAGGGGGAATTGGAGAATAGGATTCTGAACCAAGGTGGAGCTTTCATTGAGTTAGAATATGAATAAAGATACGGGAAATATGGAAAAGTTTCCTGCCCACAAGGAGAATGTGCATGTGAATCTCTAATATTTCCCTTTAAAAATAAAATGAAGCTCCCAGCTCTGGTAGACCTGGTGTTAGCCCCACATCTTTTCCTGCAGACAGAGCAATAGGTCTTTCCCTTCCTCTAGCTCACCTATGCCAATTTTCCAGAGCTGTCAGGTCTAGGGCTGAGATACTGGTTGTGGCTCTGCCCCAGCTGCTGCTGTTCCCTCATTAACTCCAACCAAGGGCTTTGGGACTTGTGTGGCCGGCACTACTGCTCACTCATGTTGGGGTCCATGCTAACCAAGTTCATATTTGCTGGGAGCCCTCTCTCAGCCCCAGGAGTATTCCAAAGCCCCTGTTTCTCCCAAGAGATTCAGAATTTGAATTCTGCTTTGGTTCCCATTGTGGAATACTGCTGTGACAATCTGTCTCACTCCCCAGTGGCCTCTGAGCCTTGTGTTGCCACCACATTCATTTCTGCCCCTAAGGACTGAAGTTCCATCCTTGAACTTGCCTCTGCACCAGGGCTGAGCTATCTTTGCTTCTAGCCTCATGGTGTGTGGCTGTTGCTCTACAGCCTGGTGGTGTCCTGGGTTCACATACCAGTTTTGCCGCTTAGTATTTCTTTGGGTTCAGGCCAGGTATTTAACCTCTCAGTGTCAGTGTCCTCATTTTGTATTTTAATAATATGAATTTTCTGTCTGTTATCCTAAGAAGGTGGCTGCTTCAGTAAATGCAAGGGAATTGATTGAACACAGGCCTCGAGGCATGTGTGAGATCCTCTTGGGGAGACCCTGGGGCACCTGAAAGGAGTTACAGTCTTGTGGGAGAAGTGGGCTGTCTGTATCAAGACATTGTGGGCAGAGGAACCGACACCAAGTTCCAATGTGACTCCCAAATGGAAAGTATCTAGGGGCAGATGCTTCACACGGAGCTGTTGGTTCTTGGTCAGGTGTTTGTCTGTTCATGTCCTTAGGGTCCAGGTTCAGTGGCTGTAGGAATATTCATTTAAAAAGGATAATAAATCTCCTAAACAATGCTAGGGAGGCTTCCCAGGCTGCAGAATCAGGAAAATAAAATTTACCTCACAGGGTTATTTATAGGATGAATGGCATGATTTGGGCCTAACGAATAATGGATGTTCAGTCAACAGTAGCGGTCGTTCTTTCTGCTGTGCTCTGCCCACTTCTTAGGACGCTGTGTTAATTCTTGCATGCACAGGCCTAGGCTGCCCTCCTGGCTGGACCCCACAGTCATCTGCCCCCCCTCTGTGTCCTCCTTCATCCGTGTCCTCTTCCATCCCTACCGCTAGGTCCCCCGCTTTCTGAGTAGTCCCGTGTCAGGCCTCAGTCTCCCTTTCTTTGCTGGAAAAGGGTAAAAGGCCATCTCTGGCTGATGAGTGCTAGCAGTTTGTGTCCTGTGTTGGGATAGTGAGCCTGCAGTCCAGTGAGGTTCCTGCGAGGAGCAAGATTTGGATGCAATTCTTCATCAGTTTAAAATGACTATAGTTTTAAATATTACCTATCTTTTACTACATTTAGGCCCTCTGAGGATTTAATATAGGCACTATTTTGTTAATTGTTTATACTATCTTATAAACATGTTAATTCACAAATAACATTATTTTATTCAAAAACATTTATGCCGTTTTGAATTGTTCCTTTGTATGATAGGTATAGGAGATATTCAGAAATAAATATTAATAACAATAGTTAACACCTGTCTAACACTTTCTTGTGCCACGTATTCTTCTAGCTACCTTCACACATGTTCATTCATTTAATCCTCAAGAACCACCCTATGAAGTAGGTGCTCCTATTTTCTTCTTTTTATGGATGGTGGAAAAAGAGGCCCAGAGATTTTAAGTAAGTTGCTCTAGGTCCCACAGCTGTTAAGTAGCTGGGCTGTGAACAGAGGCCTTATGGCTCTGACACCTGTGCTCTGAGACCAGGCTGCTTCCATGGCGCTGAAGTCTTGGCATCATCTGGCCCCTGGTTAGACATGCAGAATCTCATGCTCCACCCCAGAACTGCAGAATCAGAATGTGTGTTTTAATAATGTTCCCAGGACATTCGAATGCACAGTCAAGCTTCAGAAGCACTGTTCTAAACCATTCTGCCTACTTACTGTCTCTCCAGCCATGGGAATTTCATTGTTGTGGGGGAAATAAAGGGGCATGTATGGGTAATAGCTGCCCTTGTAACATTTTGGTGAAACAGATTGAACACCAGTTGAGTGCTTTAGACATTTCAGATTCCTTCCCAGATAGCCTCGTGTCACACACTTCTGTTTCTTGTACCCACACATGCATACACAACCAGTCACACATGGCTTTTGTGAAGTTTAGTAAATTTAGAGATAACATGGGATGGCACTGGCATAGGGCAGAGTCATGCTTGTGGTGTTTTGAAAACTTGTCCTCTCTTCGTTTTAAGTTGGGGCCCTCCCCACAGCCTGTGCCCCTGGGAAGTACAGTCCAGCCCAGGGCTCACTGCTTGCCTCCTTGTGGAAATAGCCTGGATAGACTGGTCCTCACCCTTCCCCCTCATTCCAGTAAATAAATGTCTTTCTTGTTACATAAGTAATTATAATCCAAATGTAATCACATAATAGACATAGAAGGAGCAGCCAGCTGGCCTCTGGGGAGTTGGCCAACTTAAAGGACAAGAATGGGGGAGGTTTTGCCCAGCAGAGAAGGATATTTGGGGAAAGGGAAGTAAAAAGCCTGAAGGTCTGAAAGAACATAGCTTGTTACTCGGGAGAAGTTGGGCGTAGCCCGGAGAGGGCAAATGAGGCTTTATTGTGAATGGCTTTATTTGCCATAATATTAAGTTACAGAATTTATTTTGTGGCAGTCAGGCTCTACCTGTATTGCTAAGGGCTCTACCTGTATTTTTTGCAAACAAACCCTGTGAGCTAGGCATCATTATCCTCATTTTGCAGATGAAGAAAGTGACAGGTCCCTCAACTTGCTCAAAGCTACCTAGCTAGTGGTAGTACCTGAATCTGATACCCTGGGCTTTAACCCATGTGTTACTGTTGATCCGTATAGCAACTGCTTTAAGGCATCAGAAATACACTGTTATTGTGTAAAATAAAGACTGCAGTTAACAACAATACAGAGAAGGTTTCATTTTATTTTATTTTATTTTTGTCTTATTCTGCATTGCCTATTTGAAGAGACTGGTTTTTCCAGCAGTCAGTGGTGGAGCACGACTGCTGGGTCATACGCCCAGGTTTTGCACGTTGGTTTGTGGGGTGCAGGCACTGACTGACTAGTGCTAAGACGTAATGTGCTTTTGATGGAGTTTCCTTTGCCTGGGTGTTTTTGGGGTTTTTGGAAATGTGGAATCTTAAGAGGAAGAAAACATAGTATTTATAGAGCTGGAAAATGTTCTGCTTATTCTCAATCCTTTATTGACATAGTGGTTACTCTGCTGTTTTGGTTGGCAGTGTGATTCTCTTAGTTTAAGCAAAAATTTCTTTTGTCAACAGGTAGATTACTAATAAGGATATTTTACTCACCAAGAAATTCCTAGGAACCCTTTTTCTGGACACATCAGACTTCACAAAATGTTTCTGTTTTTCTTTAGTTCCTGTTGCTTCTCTCTTCTTGCAGTATCCACTAGCAGCATGGTGGTTGTTCTGTAGATAGTGATGTTACCACTTCACCATTTGGTCCTCTCTCCTCTGCGTCAGTTAACTTCCCATCTAATATTTTGTTCTGTGAACTATTCCAGGAATGATTATCAAGCTCTCGTCCTCCACTTAAAGTAGCAAGGCATGCTAGCATTTTCTGTTTAGGACTGAAGAAATGCCTGCAATTCAGGAAGTGTGGCAACCTTATAAGTAGTGGGAAAGTTAGAGGATGTAAACTTGGGTGATTCGCATAACTTCAGTAGACCTCAGTTTCCTCATTTATAAACGAGGAGGCAGTCTAGAGCCTTTAGATGCGGCCTCTAAGGGTCCCTTGGATGAGGTGTAAAGTTCATGTTCTTAGGGAACTTCACCACTAGTACTTGGCTGCCTTTAATAGGTCTTAATGCTCCTATAAATTTAACTATATTATCCCTTTTGCCCATTTATGATTTATTAATAGCTTTAATGAATTGTGAATGACAGTTTAATTAGATCATCCATGTATAATTAGGGCAACCGGGTTTTTTTCCCTAAGAGGATATATTTTTCATCCGTGAGTATGTAGCTTACCTCTAACCTAGGTAATTAAGCATTTTAAGGCATTTTCCAAAATAAGAAGGCTTTTTCTGTTTTCCTAATAAACACTTTATTGAAAAGCCACATGCATAAAATAATGGAGGGCCGTTTTGACCTAGGTTTTGCATGTAATCATAACCCAGACAGACACAACCTGAGGCAGTACATTTAGTTTAGTGGTAACAAAGCAGTGTGGAATTTAAGAAATCTCTCTCTCTCTTTTTTTTTAAACTACTTATTTTCTTACTTTTTGAGTAAAGCAACTTTATAGCTACTTCATATCTGTTTCAAGTGCTACATTTTCAAAGCTGGCAAATAGATTTACCTCTTTTGTGAAGGTGCCACATTAAACACTTAAAAGAAGAAAATCAGCCTTATCTGATGGATGATCCCCAGTTAATAGCCCAAGAACCAATTTGTATTTGGCTTTGCGATGTGTTTTTCTACTTACATTTGAGTATGGGTGTGCCTGATATTCTCGGAATTTACAATACTTCAAACAAATAAGGAAGTTGCACTGTGAAGACAGACTCAGAAGGAACTGGAAAGCTGACAGACCTTTGTGCTTCCCCAGCCGCCTTGCTGAATTCTCTGCGGTGGGTTGAGACCCCTGGTGTTCTTGGATGGGACAGCCCACATGAGCAGAGTGGCTCTCCCTTGTTTCCTTTGCTCTCTTTGGATTTATATCCTTCCAGAACTAGCTGTTTCGTAAAGTATTTAGACTCTGAATACCTGAATTATTCAGATCTTCTTGTCACTCCAATCACAAACAGGTAATTATGGAATCACAGCTGCTTTAAAGAGGGGTCTGATGAGCTGCTATTGTTCATCTTTCAGGGACAGGAGAGAGTGGCAAGAGTACGTTTATCAAGCAGATGAGAATCATCCATGGGTCAGGATACTCTGATGAAGATAAAAGGGGCTTCACCAAGCTGGTGTATCAGAACATCTTCACGGCCATGCAGGCCATGATCAGAGCCATGGACACACTCAAGATCCCATACAAGTATGAGCACAATAAGGTAGGTGCGACTCTTCATTGGAGCAGTCAGCTGGTATTAAAACTGCCTTTTTTTATTTAAACAGGCTCATGCACAATTAGTTCGAGAAGTTGATGTGGAGAAGGTGTCTGCTTTTGAGAATCCATATGTAGATGCAATAAAGAGTTTATGGAATGATCCTGGAATCCAGGAATGCTATGATAGACGACGAGAATATCAATTATCTGACTCTACCAAATAGTGAGTATCTTTCCAGGTGGCCCTATGGATTTCTGACATTCTCATTGTGTCTTCCCTCCTCTAGCTATCTTAATGACTTGGACCGCGTAGCTGACCCTGCCTACCTGCCTACGCAACAAGATGTGCTTAGAGTTCGAGTCCCCACCACAGGGATCATCGAATACCCCTTTGACTTACAAAGTGTCATTTTCAGGTAGTAACTGAGTCCATGAAACCTATTTCCCATGTTATTAATATGAGTATTGTTAACCTTGCAGAATGGTCGATGTAGGGGGCCAAAGGTCAGAGAGAAGAAAATGGATACACTGCTTTGAAAATGTCACCTCTATCATGTTTCTAGTAGCGCTTAGTGAATATGATCAAGTTCTCGTGGAGTCAGACAATGAGGTAAGTGTTCTTTAGACAGGCAATGGATTATCCTTGTTTTTTCTGATTTTTTTTTTTTTTCCAGAACCGAATGGAGGAAAGCAAGGCTCTCTTTAGAACAATTATCACATACCCCTGGTTCCAGAACTCCTCGGTTATTCTGTTCTTAAACAAGAAAGATCTTCTAGAGGAGAAAATCATGTATTCCCATCTAGTCGACTACTTCCCAGAATATGATGGTAAGTCAGCACTCATACCACAGCTCAGTAGCACAAAGTGTCCCTCTTGTCTCTTGGCCGAAAGGACCCCAGAGAGATGCCCAGGCAGCCCGAGAATTCATTCTGAAGATGTTCGTGGACCTGAACCCAGACAGTGACAAAATTATCTACTCCCACTTCACGTGCGCCACAGACACCGAGAATATCCGCTTTGTCTTTGCTGCCGTCAAGGACACCATCCTCCAGTTGAACCTGAAGGAGTACAATCTGGTCTAATTGTGCCTCCTAGACACCCGCCCTGCCCTTCCCTGGTGGGCTATTGAAGATACACAAGAGGGACTGTATTTCTGTGGAAAACAATTTGCATAATACTAATTTATTGCCGTCCTGGACTCTGTGTGAGCGTGTCCACAGAGTTTGTAGTAAATATTATGATTTTATTTAAACTATTCAGAGGAAAAACAGAGGATGCTGAAGTACAGTCCCAGCACATTTCCTCTCTATCTTTTTTTTAGGCAAAACCTTGTGACTCAGTGTATTTTAAATTCTCAGTCATGCACTCACAAAGATAAGACTTGTTTCTTTCTGTCTCTCTCTCTTTTTCTTTTCTATGGAGCAAAACAAAGCTGATTTCCCTTTTTTCTTCCCCCGCTAATTCATACCTCCCTCCTGATGTTTTTCCCAGGTTACAATGGCCTTTATCCTAGTTCCATTCTTGGTCAAGTTTTTCTCTCAAATGATACAGTCAGGACACATCGTTCGATTTAAGCCATCATCAGCTTAATTTAAGTTTGTAGTTTTTGCTGAAGGATTATATGTATTAATACTTACGGTTTTAAATGTGTTGCTTTGGATACACACATAGTTTCTTTTTTAATAGAATATACTGTCTTGTCTCACTTTGGACTGGGACAGTGGATGCCCATCTAAAAGTTAAGTGTCATTTCTTTTAGATGTTTACCTTCAGCCATAGCTTGATTGCTCAGAGAAATATGCAGAAGGCAGGATCAAAGACACACAGGAGTCCTTTCTTTTGAAATGCCACGTGCCATTGTCTTTCCTCCCTTCTTTGCTTCTTTTTCTTACCCTCTCTTTCAATTGCAGATGCCAAAAAAGATGCCAACAGACACTACATTACCCTAATGGCTGCTACCCAGAACCTTTTTATAGGTTGTTCTTAATTTTTTTGTTGTTGTTGTTCAAGCTTTTCCTTTCTTTTTTTTCTTGGTGTTTGGGCCACGATTTTAAAATGACTTTTATTATGGGTATGTGTTGCCAAAGCTGGCTTTTTGTCAAATAAAATGAATACGAACTTAAAAAATAAAAGCTGGTATCTTAAAATGTAAGAGAGTAAGACTGTGAAGCCTAAAATGACTGGCTGAGAATGAACCAGAAATGCCATTTGCCAAACAGTTGTAACTAGAAATTTGATTCTCACGGTCCATTCTTTTCTTTGTCCTTAAGATGACATTGTTAGTGTTCACGTCCCATGTTCAGTGTCCAAACCGGCAATGTAAAAAGTATCCTGTGTGGTTTAACAGGAAATCTGTTTATGTCTCTTTATTTGAAACCAGTTTTACTCTCAGTGGTTCTTTAAGTTCAATGAAGTCTGCCAGGAACATTGGTTGGTAGTATTATTCCGACACCTTTAATTTCCAAAATCTGAAGTTCCTGCTAGTTTACCACCTTCATGATCTTCTTGAACTGGTAACTGATTAGGTTGAACTTATGGAAGATTTGTGGACTTAACTCAAAAGTAACCTCTCAGTGTTCTATAGAACATGTATTTGTGTAACTGAACCTACCAGGAGAAATGTTTGGAATTCTATATGTGCAATTTTTCAACAAATGCAAAAAAAATACAGCACATGTATTGACAAGCTTCTGTCAAGCAGCTTGAGTTGAAATTTGATTTAAGAAAATAAATCATGATTGTTCAAAGCTGCTGGGACGTTAGAATTAGGCCATGATACTGGTCTCATTTTAACTACAGTGGTATTTGGCACTAGTGTAAACTTCCATATAAATCACTCTTTTGGAACAACAAAGGGGGAGGGAGAAAAATCACGGCCTGTTAAATGAGTACCAAAGCCGCCCAACAGTAATGAGATGTTCTCATCCTTGATTCTCCCAGCCTCAAACAACACAGCTTACTTTTTTTTTCCCTTGCTCAGAAAGTACCTGTAATTTAACAAACAGACTGCCTGTAGGTATAGTGCAATTACAAATGCTCTAATCATTGTACATACATCTCTCTTGATATTGCAGCATCCATACTGGCTTTGTAATCATTAATTTTTTGGCAGATTGAATGTGCTGTATTGATATGTATCTATGTAATTGTATTGTATGTCTATAGCTAATTCACGTTTTGAATAATGTTATTTTATTTACTTTTTTAAGAGAGGAGAATGTAAATTTGTCAGTTTATTTCTGACTAGGGATATTTTCTTTCCATTTAGAAAAGAAGAAAAAAAAAAAACCTTACTGTCATACAGAGCGGTACTAGCGTCGTGCTGTATAAAATCATTTGCACATTCCTGAGTAGAGGTATACTGATTATAAGACCCAAAGGTAATTTCATAGCAAAATACATAAAATCAGTCGGAGCTTTTATACAAACATGGAAACCAACTTTGTAGAACTTTTGCCATTTGATCTAGGATTGGAATATGAGCTTTTATACAATTCATATTCTTATTTGGCAAATGCACAGTTTAGTATTACCTCTCTGATGGCCTTTACTAGAAAGGCAGTTTTAGAAGCTATTGTGATCCACTAAGGAAATGTTTTAACAGCTAGAGACCACTGCTTGCCTGAAAGGGCGTTCTTAAATTTGGTGCAGCAAAAAAAAAAAAAAAAAAAAAAAAAATTAAACAACAACATTTGAAGGCCTACAGTGTGTATAGAGAAAACCTCATCACAAGATCATAAGTGTTACAGTTTTAGGGAATCAAGATATTCTATTTAATAGAGCTATAGTAAATGTAGTCAATTAAACCTGATCTCAAAGCTTGAAGAAGCTGAGCAAAACAGGGAAAGATTGTTATATTTGTCTTTATGAAATTGGGATGGAATTTGCTATGCAGAATTGAGGTTTGTGGCTTCGCTGTTCCTGTAGGGTGCATGACAAGATCCCTTCTCTTGAGAAAGGAAAAAATTGATCACCCTAGCAGCAGTGATGCATAGAAACCTAATTTTAGCCACACCAGTCAATCGAAGCTAAAGGATTTTCTTTTTTGTTTCTTCGGGGTTTTATTGAAGGGGCTAGGGGCGGGACGGGATTCTTTTCAGTTTTGTATAAAAACAAAGTTTACTCATGCTTTATATTATATTGTGATTGCAAGCGTTATAAGCGTGTGCCACTGGCCTCCTATTGTTGATGCTTAGGTAATGGAGGCCTGTGGTGAGTTTTATGGTGACTTGGGCATGTCTTATTCAAAAACAAAAACATAAAACACAGAAACCTTTCTTCAGCATACCAAGGCAAGCAGCCATTTCATGACTCACTTAACACATTGCAGTGTACCAGTTTACAGATGATTTTTCCCTTTTTGCGTGACATGGCAGTTCTAACCCCCAGAGAATTCCTTATTTGTAAATTGGAAGTTTCTACTATGCCTTACAGAGCTTAAATTCAGAAGTTTGTGCCTCATATCTGAAACAAAGGGAAATAACACACCCATTCAAAAGTAAATAAATCTCCTAGAAGTTTTTGTTTTTAACATTTCCATATAAAGAGCTCTGTTGAATGTCATGAATAGACTGGAAAAAAAAATTTTAAGAACCTGCATATGTTGTTTACTAGCAGATGACAACTACAAAAGGAATCTGAAGAACACGTAAAACTTGTATTTTTTTTTTTTTGGTAGATTAACTAGCAGGCCTATTTTAAAAAGGTAATTCAGCTAAAGGGCAATTTACTTTTTTGTACTTCAGACTATCTTGATTGTCAAAGTGTACGAACTGTAATTTTAAAATTTATACTGCCACATGATTGTAAATTTTAGTTGTCTTAAGTTAGGAATTGGTGAAAAGCTATTTATGCTGGATTTGGGTCAAAATGACTTATTTGCAAAAAAATAAATAATGGGAAGAAAGGGCTGTATAATGAAATACTGCAAGACTCACATATTGGTTGGAAATTTCCCTCAAATCACCTACCGATTACCCTTGATTTCCCTTTGTTTTCAGTTTCTCAAAACGAATGAAATGAAATATAGCAGAATGTTAACCCATATAAAAATAAAGTGTACCCAAATATTGTAATGTATATTGCTGCTCTTCTTCAAATTAAATAAGGGTTTAAAACCACTTAATTGGTAATCAACATCTCAATTGATACAAATAAGGTGTGCTTGGTATACATTAATATTTTCTTCCAAAGATATATCTTTGGTTAGAAACACAAAAAAATAAAACTAGTAATATTGTATGTTTATCTATCTCTACATATTTCCAGCATATGTAGCGTTAATAGATCTGTCCTGGTAACTGTGTCTTTGGGATTTCATTTTGGTTCCATCAAATTAGGAAAAGAAATGGCTTAGTTGTATATGATTAGCTAGAGATTTTTGGAGCCAGACACCTGCTGTTTAGTAGATAACTTAGTACAGACCCTAAACTTGTCATTTGTTTTTCTCACAGAATAGCCATTTCCTGCTGTCTTCCCAATGATCACTGCCCTTTCAATAACACTCTTGCCTCTAGAATCATATGTTCAAAGTATGAATACACACCTAGCACATAGTAGGTGCTCAAATATTAATTTCCTCCTTGCCTTCCTTATCTACCCTGTGTCCTCCATTTCCCCGTATGATTCCAACCCAATATAGCAAATGACATTTACATGTTATGAAAACATCTATTGGGTAAAATCAGATCTTGGATAAAGAAATTCTGACTTTTATATAAGCTTTTGGTAGACAGAAAAAACAGAAAGGTATTCGTTGGTAGAACATTTTTAAGTTCAGGAAAGAAAGCTGGAATAATACTACGTAACTTTGTCCAGGTTACTTTGACTGAAACACGTTTTTGGTGGATTTCTTTTCCTCAAAGAACTCTCTAAATGCAACTCCTTGCTGGATTCCTCACCCATCATCCTGTTGGAAACCCTTACTAGACCTATGTATTTAGGGAGTTTTGTCAGAAAACATTTTTAACTTGCAGTATTTAAAAGAATATTTACTGTTCCTAAAATGTCATTCAAATGCATGTACTGTCTATTGTTTGGGGATGGGAACTAGTTTTGCAAAAAACACCTAATGTTGTATAATAATGCCCCAATGATCTTGCTGGTTAAAAATACAGTATTTTTGGCCATAATTTTGTACTATAGTATTCTTCATTGTTGAGTTTTGCTTCCATTAAAGTTGCCCGAGCCCCTCTCAGAATGTTTTGTATTAGTAGGAGTACTGAAATACATCTTTCCTTCCTTAACACACCTTGTGCATATTGCATTTTCCAAAATAAACAAGTTTAATGGTTTCAAAAAAAAAAAAACACCAAAAAACCTTTTCCCTTCTGTGTATAAT